CTTCCATCATGTCATAAGCTCAGCTGTCTGAAGGTGTTGGTTTCTTCATCTCTACTGTTTCTGGTTTTTCCTCCCTCATTTTCTGCTTTCTGACCAGCAGCTGCAAAATGTCTTGGGGAAAAAGTAGACCAACCTGGATCTTGGGGAAATACAGATGAAGATTTTTCTGTTTGGCTTTTGCCTCATATTTATTTGGCACTTCAGACCTGATGAAGGCTTTTATGTATCTGTGCCTTATTTGAGCCTCGAAACTCTGATTTTATAATAGAAGGGTATTCATTCAACAAGTATGTACTGATTACCTGCTATATGCCAGACACTGTTCTAGGTGCTGGAGATACACAGGAAACAAAATAAGATTTAAAAAGAGGAAGAACCGGCAGCCCAACTCGCGAAACTCTCCTTTTAGCTGGGAGCATCTGCCAGTAAAGGGGCCGGGACAGATCTCGTAGCGCCTGGTAGGTGATTGGAGGAATTTTGGCTTTTACTTTGAGTGAGATGGGAGGCCAGCGGAATGCGTGGAGCAGAGGGTAGTCTCATTTTAGAGATTAGGAAAATAAGAGGCTACCCCACAGTAAGTGCACCAGTTGCGTTTAAAGAAAAAAAATGTATATTAACAGGAGGTAGCCACTGATTTGGGGCCACTAGTCCAGAGATTCGAAATGAAGCGGGAGGAGACACGTTAAGATTAATCTACAGGGAAACAAATTATTTACACCGAAATACAATTTAACACAAACATACGCAAAGAGATATGCCAAGGAGTACTCGGGGGCTCTGTTCAGGCACTTGTTAATGAAAACGAAGCGAATCTTGACGCCTTAAACCCTGTCTAGCCTACTTGATTCCGGGGGTGGGGCTGTGGGAATCGCTGCCCACCCGGAATCCCGCCTGCCCCGAGCATGGCCAAGCCCCAGCCCCGCCCCGCCGACGGCCTGCCGCCGGGGTTGGCCGCGGCGGTGGCGGAGGCCACGGTACCCGGAAGTGCGGCTGACGTGTCCCGGCAGCGCTCGGAATTGTGGGCGACTCGGCTAATGGCGTCGGCGAGTCTTAGGGGCCTGGGGAGCTGGCGCTGAAGCTTCTTGCCAGGTTGGCTGGTGACACCCGGTGTGGCTGGGCCCCGCGGCAGCGGAGGGACCTGCCCGCCTTGTGGGTTTCTCGGCCAGAGTCGGCGGAGCCTAGCGGGACGGTGCGACTGCGGGGGGCGCCTCCGAGAAAAGCCAGAGGTGTTGCGGGGAAGCTGCTGGGGGACGCTCGAGCAGGCTCCGGGTTCGCAGCCCAGGGCCCAAGAAGCGGGCTGCTGAAGGACCAGAGACACCGGGAGGGAGCTGCCTGTGGCCCTAAGGAGCTGACCGTGCCAGAGCTTGTTTGTACCTCTCGGAAATTGGCTGGGACCTTGGAGGATCATGTCCGGCACCAGCAGCCCCGAGGCGGTGAAGAAGCTGCTGGAGAATATGCAGAGCGACTTGCGCGCCTTGTCACTGGAGTGCAAGAAGAAATTCCCACCTGTCAAAGAGGTAAGCTTCAGGTGACGTCAGGAGAAGGCACTATAAAAACTTTCTTATTATTTCCTATTTGCAGGTACAGATGAGGGGTATCTAACTGAGCCTGGAAGTTGGAGGAGGGGAGTCATTCCTAGCAGAGGAAATAGCACACGTTGTTAGTATTCCATGTAAAATAAATTTTATACTATTTTGTGTTCTAATTATTTTTATTCTTGCAGGCTGCTGAATCAGGAATAATAAAAGTTAAAACAATTGCTGCACGAAACACTGAAATTTTGGCAGGTAATTTTTTGTATTAAAAATTTAATAATAAATGGGGTATCCTAGTTTAATTCTTTTTTTCCAGGATAAAAACTGCAATTATGCAGTGAAACTGCTCAGAGCAAGGAAACCCCTAGGATATGGGGACCTGGTGGACCTTTTTCAGGTGTGTGAAAGTGCATCATTTGATCTCACAGTAATAATTTACTTTATATGTGTTCTAAATGAAGCACTGAAAGAGAACAGCTCAGAGGTTGTACAGCCTTTTTTAATGGGTTGTGGAACCAAGGAACCGAAGATCACTCAGCTATGTTTGGCTGCTATTCAGAGACTCATGTCACATGAAGTCGTGTCTGAGGTAATATGAAGATTTTATCTAAACTTCACCTATGTTGACAATAATTAAAATAACTATTTTACAGACTGCAGCTGGAAATATAATTAACATGCTTTGGCAGCTAATGGAGAATAGTCTTGAAGAACTTAAGCTACTTCAAACAGTTCTTGTTCTTTTAACAACCAATACAGTAGTTCATGATGAGGCACTTTCTAAGGTAGGAAAACTGTTTGCCAGAGTTCATATGTGTATTTCACACTAAATGAAAATTGTGTTTTCAGGCAATCGTTCTTTGTTTTCGACTACACTTCACAAAAGATAATATTACAAATAATACAGCTGCTGCTACAGTGCGACAAGTTGTTACTGTTGTTTTTGAGAGGATGGTTGCTGAAGATGAACGACACAGAGGTAAAGTGCTAGAAGTTGTTTTACTTTGTGGGAACTCCTAAAACCCATCCTGTTTTGATTGCAGATATTATAGAACAACCAGTACTGGTACAAGGAAATAGTAACAGAAGATCTGTCAGTACCCTCAAACCTTGTGCTAAAGATGCATATATGCTTTTCCAGGTATTTTAGTTGATAAAAGTAATTTTTATTCTAGCATGTGAAATTGTTCGATTTATTTTCCCAGGATCTTTGTCAGTTGGTTAATGCTGATGCTCCTTATTGGCTAGTGGGCATGACAGAAATGACTCGGACGTTTGGCCTCGAATTACTTGAGTCAGTCCTCAATGATTTTCCGCAGGTCTTTTTACAAGTAAGCCATTTATAGTATCTTGTGACAAAGTTTATTTTTTTCTTTCTTTTTTCCTTGCAAATAGCACCAAGAATTTAGTTTCCTCCTCAAAGAAAGGGTATGTCCTCTTGTGATAAAGCTCTTTTCTCCAAATATAAAGTTCAGACAAGGTTCCAGCACCTCATCTTCTCCAGCACCAGTTGAAAAACCATATTTTCCTATCTGCATGCGTTTGCTGAGAGTAGTATCTGTTCTGATTAAGCAGTTTTACAGTCTTTTGGTAAGTGCTAATTTCCTTATGTATTTGTGTATAAGAAATAGTATTAAAAATCATATATTTTTAGGTAACTGAATGTGAGATATTTCTGTCACTTCTGGTGAAATTTCTGGATGCAGATAAACCACAGTGGCTACGAGCTGTTGCGGTGGAATCAATACACAGATTCTGTGTGCAGCCTCAACTATTAAGGTAAAACCTCAGCAATAGTTTGTTAAATAGATTTTTCCCAAAAACCTTTTAAATTATTTTACAGGTCATTTTGTCAGTCCTATGATATGAAACAGCATTCTACCAAGGTTTTTCGTGATATTGTAAATGCACTGGGATCTTTTATACAGTCCTTGTTTCTTGTCCCCCCTACTGGAAATCCTGCAACAAGCAACCAAGCTGGTAAAAACATATTCATAATTTTGTTTCTTATAGTCTTTTCTTTTTTTCCCTTCTTCTCTAACAGGAAACAATAATTTAGGTGGCTCAGTCTCAGCACCAGCTAACTCAGGAATGGTGGGGATTGGTGGAGGTGTTACTTTGCTACCAGCATTTGAATATAGGGGAACCTGGATACCTATTCTGACAATCACAGTTCAAGGCAGTGCTAAAGCCACCTAGTAAGTAGTAGCAGCATTATTTTATAAGGAATTCATTAGTATTCTATATTTTTCATAATTTCAGCTTAGAAATGTTGGACAAAGTTGAGCCTCCAACTATACCTGAAGGTTACGCCATGTCTGTGGCATTCCATTGTTTGCTAGACCTTGTTCGTGGAATCACAAGTATGATTGAAGGAGAGCTAGGAGAGCTTGAAACAGAATGTCAAACCACCACTGAAGAAGGTTCTTCACCAACACAGTCGACAGAACAGCAGGATTTACAGTCAACATCAGACCAAATGGATAAGGAAATTGGTATGAGTCTGTATTTTTAATTTTTATTGGAAAAATTAAATATTGTATGTTTTTTTCCTTTAAGTTAGTAGGGCTGTTTGGGAAGAAATGGTGAATGCCTGCTGGTGTGGTCTTCTTGCTGCACTCTCACTCCTTCTTGATGCCAGGTATTAAGTCTTTGTAAGTTTTATATTGAACTTAATCAGATTAAATAAAATACTTTCTTTTCAGCACAGATGAAGCTGCCACTGAGAATATTTTAAAAGCTGAACTGACTATGGCTGCTCTTTGTGGAAGACTGGGCCTTGTAACTTCAAGAGATGCCTTTATAACTGCAATATGCAAAGGTTCCCTGCCTCCCCATTATGCTCTTACTGTATTGAATACCACCACTGCAGCTACACTTTCCAACAAATGTAAGACAGGCTTACTCAAAATTCTCTCTATGTTTAATTATTTAGGCTTTCCTTTGTGTTCTAGCATATTCCGTTCAGGGCCAAAGTGTTATGATGATAAGTCCATCAAGTGAATCTCACCAACAAGTTGTGGCAGTGGGTCAACCTTTAGCAGTCCAGCCTCAAGGGACAGTAATGGTAATGTACTTGTATTTTTCTTGGTTATCAATATTATTGAAAATGTATCCTTTTTAAAATATAGCTGACTTCCAAAAATATCCAGTGTATGAGGACTTTACTTAACTTGGCGCATTGCCATGGGGCTGTTCTTGGAACATCATGGCAACTTGTCTTGGCAACTCTTCAGGTATGTAAAAGTGTCTAGGTCAGAGATTAGTGTTATTTGTTTTGATTTTTTTTTAATTTTACAGCATCTTGTGTGGATTCTGGGATTAAAGCCTAGTAGTGGCGGTGCCTTGAAACCTGGGAGAGCTGTAGAAGGACCCAGTACAGTAAGCTCTAGTCTTTCTTACCCAATTAGTGCTCATATATTACATTTAATTTTATTCTTCTCAGGTTCTAACAACAGCAGTGATGACAGATTTACCAGTGATTTCCAATATACTTTCAAGATTGTTTGAAAGCTCACAGTAAGAGTCAGTTTTTTTAATTGATAAAAACACAAGATGTCTTATTTCTTCATTTCCTTTTTAGGTATCTTGATGATGTATCACTGCATCATTTAATAAATGCACTTTGCTCCTTGTCTCTAGAAGCAATGGATATGGCCTATGGAAATAATAAGGTGTGATATTCTACCTTTCTGTTTTAGATATGTACTATCAAAATACAATGTATTTTCTCCCTAGGAACCATCTCTTTTTGCTGTTGCCAAATTGTTAGAAACTGGTTTAGTTAATATGCACCGAATAGAAATTCTGTGGAGACCTCTGACTGGCCATCTACTTGAGGTAAATTCTCTTTCTTAAATATATTTAATTTTTCTCTCTATTGCTTGCTCTTGCCCTTATTCAGAAGGTAAGCTAACTTACATTTTGGGTGTAATTTTTTACAAATTAAACTTAATTTTATATACCTTCAGGTCTGCCAGCATCCAAACTCTCGAATGAGAGAATGGGGAGCAGAAGCTTTAACTTCTCTTATTAAAGCAGGATTAACATTTAACCATGATCCTCCACTCTCACAAAACCAGGTAATAAAAACCTTACTTTTTAAAAAGAATACTCTTCCTAATTAGTTTCTTGCCCCCTTTTCAGAGGCTGCAGTTGCTTTTATTGAACCCGTTAAAGGAGATGTCCAATATTAATCATCCAGATATTCGACTCAAGCAGTTAGAATGCGTGTTGCAGATTCTGCAGAGTCAGGGAGACAGTCTTGGGCCTGGATGGCCATTAGTGCTTGGAGTCATGGGAGCAATCAGAAATGATCAAGGGTAAGTATTTAAAATTATTTGAGAAAAAATATAGTGCATCTGTATACATTTCTTTTGTTTTCAGAGAATCCTTGATACGAACTGCATTCCAGTGTCTTCAGTTGGTTGTGACAGATTTTCTACCAACAATGCCTTGTACTTGCCTGCAAATAGTTGTAGATGTTGCAGGTAGCTTTGGCCTCCATAACCAAGAACTCAATATTAGTTTAACTTCAATAGGTTTATTGGTAAGTATCATTGTCCTTAGAATATAATATAAATGAACTAATATTTTTCTACTTTGCTTTTTAGTGGAATATTTCAGATTATTTTTTCCAAAGAGGGGAAACTATTGAAAAAGAACTAAATAAGGAAGAGGCAGCACAGCAAAAGCAGGCAGAAGAGAAAGGAGTTGTTTTAAATCGGCCATTCCACCCTGCACCGCCATTTGATTGCTTGTGGTTATGTCTTTATGCAAAATTGGGTGAACTATGTGTGGATCCCCGTCCTGCTGTCAGGAAGAGTGCAGGGCAAACTCTGTTTTCTACAATTGGTGCGCATGGAACTTTATTACAGCATTCAACCTGGCACACTGTTATCTGGAAGGTATTGTAAAATAGATTGGACTATCAGCTTTTGCATTTTAAATGACATTTTAATAAATATTTAGGTACTCTTTCATCTACTGGACAGAGTTCGAGAGTCCTCTACCACTGCAGACAAAGAAAAGATTGAGTCTGGAGGTGGCAATATTCTCATTCATCATTCAAGGGACACCGCCGAGAAGCAATGGGCTGAGACGTGGGTATTAACATTGGCTGGAGTAGCAAGGATCTTCAACACTAGAAGATATTTGCTGCAGCCTTTAGGTATACGTACATTTTTTTCTGATTATACAAGTGATAATAGTTTTTTTTTCTCTTCCTAATATAGGAGATTTTTCAAGAGCTTGGGATGTTCTTCTTGACCATATACAGTCAGCAGCACTCAGCAAAAACAATGAAGTATCTCTGGCTGCTCTGAAAAGCTTCCAGGAAATTTTACAGATTGTGTCCCCTGTCAGAGACTCAGATAAGCCTGAGACACCACCTGTAGTTAATGTACCTGTGCCTGTTCTTATAGGGCCCATATCAGGCATGAGCAGGCCATTTGTAAGAACAGATTCCATTGGAGAAAAACTAGGAAGATATAGTAGCTCTGAGCCACCCATTGTTACTGATGAGCTTGAAGATTTGAATCTATGGTGGGCTGCGTGGAATACCTGGTATAGAATTGGATCTGAAAGTACTAAGCCTCCTATTACTTTTGATAAACTAACTTTTATTCCTAGCCAGCCTTTTCTTACAGCTTTAATTCAGATATTTCCAGCTCTCTACCAACACATAAAAACTGGTTTCAATATGGATGACTTGCAAAAGTTGGGAGTCATATTGCACAGTGCTATTTCAGTCCCAATAAGTTCAGATGCATCCCCTTTTATTCTTCCATCTTATACCGAAGCAGTTTTGACAAGTTTACAGGAAGCTGTACTTACAGCTTTAGATGTTCTCCAAAAGGTAATATAATTTTAGTGGCTAAGTAATACTGCTGCATTCTAATGTTCTTATTTTGCTTTTATAGGCCATTTGTGTAGGACCAGAAAACATGCAGATAATGTATCCAGCTATATTTGACCAGTTGTTGGCATTTGTAGAATTTTCCTGTAAACCTCCACAGTATGGACAGCTGGAAACAAAGCACATTGCAAATGCAAAATATAATCAGGTAATTTACTGTAAATTTTATTTACTTTGTAAATTTGTCTTGCAACACAATGGAATCACAATAGATCCAACTATTTGCACCGGTGAGTTAAATTTCCTAAAATTGTCCTAACCTTTTTAACTGCATGTGAAAATATTACTTTCTAGGCGGAATGGGTAGCCTTGAATTATGTGCCGTTTGCTGAAAGGTCTTTAGAAGTAGTTGTGGATTTATACCAAAAAACAGCGTGTCACAAAGCAGTGGTGAATGAGAAAGTGCTCCAGAATATTATTAAGGTATCTTTTTTTCATTTCTACACTTTCATTAGTAATGCTTATATTAAACTGTCTTTATTTTCAGACTCTTAGGGTTCCTCTCAGTTTGAAGTATTCCTGCCCTTCTGAAAGCACATGGAAACTAGCAGTATCCTCTCTCCTCAGAGTTCTTTCTATTGGGCTACCTGTTGCCCGGCAGCATGCTTCTTCTGGAAAATTTGACAGTATGTGGCCAGAACTAGCCAATACTTTTGAAGATTTTCTCTTTACTAAAAGGTCAGCTCATTCATTTTTAAAATTAAGACAAGATCTTTAAAAATCAAGTGTTTTTTTTTTTTAGCATACCTCCAGATAATCTCTCTATTCAAGAGTTTCAAAGAAATGAAAATATTGATGTCGAGGTAAGGAGGCTATTTAAAATGTTTTCCTGTGACAATACATTTGCATTTGCCTCTTTTGTTTTAGGTAGTTCAACTTATCAGCAATGAGATACTACCTTATGCCAATTTTATTCCTAAGGAATTTGTTGGTCAAATAATGACAATGCTTAACAAGGGCTCAATACATTCTCAGTCATCTTCATTTACAGGTATGTTAATTTTTTTAAGTATTAAAAAGTATCTATTAACCATCAAAATTTGTTAATTTTACAGAAGCAGAGATTGATATTCGTTTGAGAGAGGAATTTTCTAAAATGTGTTTTGAAACATTACTCCAGTTTTCCTTCAGTAATAAAGTCACAACACCTCAAGAAGGCTACATCTCACGAATGGCACTCTCAGTGCTTTTAAAGAGGTCCCAAGATGTACTACATCGCTATATAGAGGATGAAAGATTAAGTGGTAAATGCCCTCTTCCAAGGTATATATTTCATTTTATTAAAGAAATAAATGTTAATGGAAATGATTTCCTATCTCTTTTTCAGGCAACAAGTAACAGAAATTATATTTGTTTTAAAAGCAGTCAGTACTCTTATTGATTCACTTAAGAAAACTCAGCCTGAGAATGGTAAGTGCTTAGAAACAGTTATTCTAAATTCGCCCTTTTGAGGTTTTATACTTTTGCATTACAGTTGATGGAAATACCTGGGCACAAGTAATTGCCTTATACCCAACTTTAGTAGAATGCATCACCTGTTCTTCTTCAGAAGTCTGTTCTGCACTTAAAGAGGCACTAGTTCCTTTTAAGGATTTCATGCAGCCACCAGCATCCAGAGTTCAAAATGGAGAATCTTGACCGGCTACAATATATTTGAAAGCAGGAAGATAGTCTAAAAAATGTTTGCTCCTAATTGAGTCTTCTGTGAGAAGGACATTTCTTACTGCAGATAATTCTTGGCAGCTGTTGTTGGCCTCCTTTAAATTCTACTTACCTGAGTTCAGTAATTCATATTACAGGCTTGCACATCAACAAAGGCTCCTGAATGAACAGCAGTGTAAGGCTTTAATAAATTAAACTGATGGGAGGGATAATTAACACTACAGTATACATGCTACCATATCTCCAGTTGGTGATTTAAAGTGAGCTTATGTACAGTTTGTGGTGTATGTGTTAATGATGTACTTTTTAAAAAGAAAGAAGAGATATTTCAATTCAGTCAGATTTATTAGTCTGGTGTTTTTGCACCCTTTTTCAAGTACAAAATCGTACTAGAATTTTATGCAAGATGGTACTGTAACATTCCATATTATCTATAACCAGCCTTTGTTAACAAAGGGAACTGATATACTTGTGTGTATAATAAATGGTACAGTTCTGTATAAAATAGTGCATTTATTTAAATTTTAAAAGTATTGATAATGTTAAATGCTTAAAGCTCTATTTATTATTAATACAAAATTGTTTGCTTACATTTTTACTTATAATTTGCCTTCATATGTGGCGGATAAGCTCACCATATGATCATGCAGTTAGCTTCATGCTTATTTTAAATGTATTATTAGTGACCATTAAACATCTGACCAGTAAGGTCATGTGAACACAGCAGCAAATAGTTTATGATTTGCTGATTTTGGAGCTTTGAAATATAGGTTCTTAATACATTGATACATATTGTAGCACTATGACTTCATCATACCTCATTTCTTTAAACAGCTCTCCAAGCTTTCACTGAAGTCTGTCTGTTTTTTATATTGGCTGTCTGGATTTTAAAGACTTTTCATATTTTATATTTCTACTGATTTTGTTTCCCCTAACAACATTTGTCACTGTCTTTGAATTATGACCCAGGCAAGATGATTTCAGATTTTCTAAAATCTTGCCTGTGAGGTTTTGTTCATATCAGTGCTTCATTTTGTAATGTCTTCTCAAGAAAAATACCTATGTTAACTCACAAGTATAAAATATGTGTGTATTATAAAACAATGAAAAGTGTATTTTTGGAGATAGTCAAGCATTTAGAAGTGCAGTGAACTTGCTGTCACGGAGTAAAATGCTAATTATGTTTCACTTTCCTAGCCTAGTGAAAAAGAAAAGTGCTCTTGAGTACAATACCTTAATTATTTCTTAAAATACTGACTTTGACCTAGCTCACTGTATTTTTTATTTAATGGATTATGGATTACAGTATTTTTCTTCTGAGTTAAATTTTCATAATTTATGTGAAGACACAAAGATGTTTAAAACAATGATTATTCATAAGAAATCATGATGGTCTCAGTATTATTTTAGTGTATTGGAAGGTCTTTGATCTTAATAGAATTTATAAATTTCAGCTTCTCCAGAATAATCATAAAACTGCAAAAAGATATTATAATTGAGTCATGATTGAGATACAGTTTTGAGGCTATTATAATTGTATAATTATTTAATTTGCATTATCTGTAAAATGTAGTAAGGTCTTTGAGGGGATATTTTTTATTTACATGAATTACTGAATTTCTATTTTATTATTTCACCTAAAATTAAGGTAAAATATGGCATTTCATAAGTTCTGCTTTCAGCATTTTCCTTAAAGTTGTAAAAAATCAAGCTATGTACTTATTTTCTATATTTGGGTGTGTTAAATTGAGGATTAGAAAAATCCACATAATCACTGATAAAGCATTGAAACAGAATAACCCAAGGGTAGTGTACCGATTCAGTAACATGTTAAAAATATTGCTATGCATTTATTCAAAGGAAAATGGTCTGTTCTTGAGAAATAAAAGATCAGTTGCAATTAGGATAATTAAATAGTTAAATATGAGTCAAGTGTATGCAATATACATTTATATGAACCAAAGCTTGCTTTATCAGGACCATGCCCTACAGTTCAAAACATAAACATAGTGAATGTGTTAATATCATATAATAAGGTAATAAATGCCAGTCTTAGTGTGAAGCAAGTGGGTGGCCCCCTTGGTAGTATAATTGGACAGGATTTTCCTCCAGAATATTTCCTGTCACCCTCCAAGAGTCACTACAGTAATTGATTGCTGGCATGGAACACATTGCCCTTGTCTTGTTAGTATGAATTGGGTTCTCCAGTGACTAGAAGAACTGGGGTGTGTGAAAGTATTCGATGCCAGGAGATTCAAAAAGGAAGCTCTCAAAGATAAGATCATTTTATGGCACAATTGAGTCTATAACCAGCCCTTTAAGCAGTAGTAAAAATGTCCTTTGTCATACTTACTAGAAATACTATGAGTTTTTTTTTTTTTTTTCATTTGAGACGGAGTCTCGCTCTGTCACCCAGGCTGGAATGCAGTGGCACGATCTTGGCTCACTGCAACCTCTGCTTCCCGGGTTCAAGCAGTTTCCTGCTTCAGACTTCCAAGTAGCTGGGATTACAGACATGCCACCATGCCAGGCTAATTTTTTTAATATTTTTAGTAGAGATGGGGTTTCACCATTTTGGCCATTCTAGTCTTGAACTCCTGACCTCAGGTGATCTGCCCGCCTTGGCCTCCCAAAGTGCTGACATTACAGGCCTGAGCCACTGCGCCCAGCCAATACCATGAGTTTTAAGCCTCACATCGTCACTTGCTGTCACTGCCAGTGCCTGTTTTATTCATATTGCTGGACAACAGACATATGCCACCAATTGTATGATTAATAAAGTCTTTTTCTGGCCATTTTGTCCATTATAAAGGAAATAAACTAATTGTTAACTTGCATAGATTACTTCTTAGTTTCCTATGCTACCACCACTGCCAAGGGAGAAAAAAATACATCATTTTGTAATGTCTTTAGTATTTCTTTATAACTAGTGTTAAGGTTTTGTTAATTTTATTGTATACATTTGTAACATTTATTAGGAGCCTTTTAGGTTCCAAAACAAACAAAAGGCATAAAAAAGTCTAGCTTAGAACCACTTTTCACTTGCTTTCATTTTTAATTTTATTCACTTAACAGCTAACATCTTTCTTGTTTCTTGTTTTTTCCATTATATGGTTATCGATTCAACTCTTGCTATATTCCTTAAATTTGTATGTATCATCAGAAGAAAGAGATGAACAATTTAGTGTAGATATTTTATTCTGGAGAATAATATTCAATTAAATTATTTCTACAGCAGGCCAGTAACAACTAGATTATTTGTCCTTTCTCAGTATAATTTTAAAGAGCATTTTGTTTTATTGTCACAATTTGGTACCACTAGTCCCAGGTAACCATTGGGCCAAAGGATCAGTTGAGAAACAGTTAAGGATGAATTAGCATAAGTTATGGAACAGTGTTAGAAAACAACTCAAAAGTATATTCTTTATTAATGAGGTGGTCATTATTACATTTGTGTCAATGAAGGGCAGTGTAGTTATTTTAAAATGACTAATATTTTCTCCCCAAATACAGAATAATTCAGATGGGCAACCAAGTTTTCAAGAGACTGCTGTAGGTGAAGTCTGTCTAGCCAAGGCAGAACACTTACAGGAGTCCCTAACTGTGCCACCCTTGGAATGGGTTAGTGTACAGGCTCAGAATATTGTGGATTACAGTTTTTCAGAGAAAACTACCACAGATGTAGACAAAAATGATCTCTGAAAGCATTGCCAGCAGCCAGGTATGTTCCTTAGATTTCCACTTAGGTTTGGCATTTTGGCAGATAAGCTAATCTTGTATAAAGCATCACATTTTACTATGCTTAGTGTTCCTGGGTTGTATTTATCTACATTATTAGAGGGAATTTTTATTTTAAAAAAATTGTCATTCATGAGAAGAATGGGAGTTCATGCCACATAGTATTTTACCAATTTATATAAAGTGGGAAAAGTCTTTAATACTTCATGATCACTTGAATTAAAGTTTTTGTATCTCTGGAAAGTAGAATAGTGCTTTCATTTGAATGAAAAGTGTTTATAGATTCAGAAAGAGAGATGATATCTTTGTATCTTGATTTATATACAGACCATTTCAGAGGAAGTTAAATGTCTTACAAATCCAATACTTTCTAATGCTCTAACAGTGTTGGCTATTTAAAAGAACATGTGGCAAGTTCTATATGAATATTCTTGGTCATCTCGACTAATTCTGAGGCAATGATGGACAGAGATGCTACTTCTTATTTAACTCTAGGCATGTTGACTTTTCAAAGCGGTTTCCTTATTTCTAAACAGAGATGATGATCAATGAGTTACTAATTCTTTAGAGGAAAAAATGCATAATTTGAGTGTGGAGTTGATTTTAATGACAGGGTAATTCAAGTTGTTTGATAAATTTATTACTATATTGTAAGAGAGATCTTTGACCATTTTTCTTCCTTTTTCTTGGACATCACTTTCTTCCCTCCCCTTCTCTCTTTTATGTTTTTATCCTTGTTAAATTTTATGTTTACGTTACCATCTTTCTTATACTTTCCCCTGATTTTTCTCTTTTAATTCCTCTTTCATTCTCTGCCTCTTCTCTTTCAGCTCTTTCTCTAATTGTGCCTATTCCTTGTTCATAAGAAGTGGAGCTGTTAGTGGTAGAACCACTGCTCATGGTTCTACCACTACAAAGTGGAAAGTAGAAATACTTTGCACTTTGGCCACTGTTGCGTTTTTGCCAAGGTAAAGTTCCCCTGCCATTTTGAAATAGCTGAACAAGTTAAAGTAATATGTTCCAAAAACTGGAAGTGCCATAAAAAACTAAAAATAAAAAAAAATTGTGACTATAACTCCTACTGTCTTTATGAATACACGGGATTCAGCAGCCAAGATGCTCACAAAATGGGATTGCTATAAATATGATGGATTCAGCACCTAAATTTGGAATAATCATGTCTTTTCTGTTATGTGGGTAGAGAGATTATATATCTTTTCTCAAAGTAAAGTATTTAAAACCTGTTTAAATGAGGGTTTTGGCTGGCGTGGTGGCCCACACCTGTAATCCCAGCACTTTGGGAAGCCAAGGTGGGAGTATCACTTGAGGCCAGGAGTTTGAGACTAGCCTAGACAACATAGCAAGATCCTATCTCTAGTTCAAAAAAATATTTTTAATTAGGGTTTTGGTTTTTTATGATTTTGGGGGGTGGGGGAGATATTTGTTTTTTTGAGGCAGACGTTTAAACTTTTAGATTTATCCCATCTTAATATTGATTTATATTGACACTGCCTACTTACAAGAATAATTTGAGGCAGCATATTGCCCATGTATTTCAACTATTTTCATTTTTCTGTTGCAAAGCAGTCTTTGATGGAAGACCCGGAATCTTATAGTTCTCATATCTGAGTCTTTCTGGAGTGTATTTGGTGTCTGTGTGATTGGTTCACCCAGAGGTCACCCAGAGGTCAATTGAAACCTTCCTAATTGTACTATGGTATTGATTCTATCCCCTCAAGTATGAAAAAATTAAATTTTCAGACCATTTTCAGTTGCTGCGAATGTAGTTACACTAAGTTTTATTTTAAACTAAAATTCAATAAACAGTGCAGCCAGGGAAGATCTGCTAAACCATGCCGTTATTTGGAAAATCATTGCAATATATTAACAACTGCTTCCTTCTATGATGTTTACTAGATGGAGAAAAATACTCCATACCTATATTGCAATTTTATTTTTATCTAGAAAAAGAAAATATTAGGCTTCAGACCCAACTGTGCAAATTTCATTTGCTTTCCATCTCTTACTACTACCTCTGTGTCATAATTTAACACGTAACATACAACTCCTGTCTCTTAAGGCAGCTACCATATGGTGTTTATGTCAGACTGGATATATTTATCTAATTTTGTGAAATTATTTTTTAGTTCCCAACACAATTCTTGAAAGTAATACCACTGTTGTTACTCTTTCTCCTTACAATTTTTATGTTGTTGAGATGTATCAGTTATGTATTATAATCATGAAATTGTATTGGCCTCAAACCCAAATTTTCTTTGTAGTCTAGGATAGATTTTTCATGAAAGCTATATAGTTATAACTGTGATTGTACAGATTGTTTATTTGTTTTACAGCTAACATTAAGCATGATTCCAGGTTTTTAATTATGTTCCAGCAACACTAGTGTTTCTTTATAACTTAAAATCATAACCACTTTGATAATTTACCTTTGGATCTGACCAGTGATTCATTTTTTTCTTGAATATACTTTGTGTTTGCTTTCTCATCCCCGTTAAGTCTGAAACATTATTGACACCCCACATCACTTACTCTGTTTAAAGACTTTACGAGTAGTGAGTCACATGTTTAGGATGATCACTTTGGGAAAAAAAAAATTATAGAGTAAAGGGGAAATGTTCTTGAGAGCTTTATTAAAACCATTAATATATAAAATGAAAAAATAATAAACAGAAGACACGAAGTGTCTCTCAATAGTTTAGAAAGAAAGATTTGGAACTTTAAGTAAAAATGCTAGGTCAAGTAAAAATCCTGATGTAGATTAGATTATCTTAATCTTATGAGCATTTTTTTTTAATTTGGTGAAGCTGTTTTGAAACTGCCTGTCCATATCAATGCCAGACTATCTCTCTACCTCTCAAAGAAAATAATTTGCATTAAAATTCCTTTTTTTGTTATGTAATGAAAGTATAAAACAAGAATTTGTACGTTACTCAGTGTGTACTGCAGTCAGATATAGTTAAAATAATTTTTCTGATGCGTAATTTTAACCACCATTTCTGGAGTACCTAGTATGTGCAGGCCAAGGCTTTGCCTATATTATTCCCTTTAATCCTCAAAGTAGCCTTGCAAAGAAGTTATTTTCATTTTACAGAAGAGTCAAGGATTAGGGGGTTGAAGTGAGCTGCCTAGAGTCACATACCTAAAGTCCAGGTGGATCACTATGTCTTGCTTTTTCAAAAGCAGTTCTTTCTACTACAGTACAATAGTTTCATGTTTTACAGTCCATTAAAATCCAAGACTTATAAAATAAACTAAAAATACTCTTGAGGCAATTACTATTTCTATGATGGGCACTGGGACAAATATACTTGAACATAACAAAGAACTAAAAATACTGTGAAAAAAAGATTTGTCTTAACGATGACCTTGAAAGTTGCATTGGGTTTTTATTATTGGTCCAGGTTTAAAACATTTTATCTATTTAAAACATATGTTGTGTGTTTTAAGAAGTTATGTTATAAATAACAGCATTGTGGTTAAGAGCCCAGAGTCTGGGGCCAGGCTTCTTAGATGCAAATCCCAACTCTGTTATTTTACTAAATGTGTGACCTTGGGCAAGTTAATTAACCTGTTTTGGTGTCCTCCTCTGTGAAATGGAGTTAATCGTGGTATTTAACAGAATTCAAAATGTAGTGTGTTCTAAAGCGCTGTGCCTGGAGCATCATCACCACTAGGTGGTTAGGGAAGTAAAACACATTTGGCACACATCATTCAAGAATGGCCAGAAAATCCATGTCTTCCCACAATAGGGACCAATTTTTTGCCTTTCACCAGACAACCACTGAATGTTAAGAATCTACTGTGTGCTAATAACTGTGTCCTTGCTGTATGACAGAAGCTATTTGGAGCGCTCTCAAGTGCTTATTACAGCTAGTCAAGGAAACCGCATATATAAAATAATACTGGATACAAGACTATACAATTAAATACTGGTGTATCACTAACAACTGTTTAGACCCTGTTTTTGCGTTAAGCA